GGGTACATGAAGTAGTTTGATACAGGCATGCACAGTGCAATAATCACATCATGGAAAATGGGGTATCTATCCCCTCAAGCATTTATCTTCTGTGTTACAATCCATTTATACTTTGTTATTTCGAAATGTACAACTAAATTATTATTGGATATATACACCTGTAGTGCTATCAAATACTAGGTCTTATTCCTTCTTTCTTTTCTTTTTTTTTAAAAACCCGTTAAGTATCCCCACTTCCCTCCCACCTTTTCTTTTTTCTTGAGCTGGGACATTCATCTTCTGCCTTTTGACATTGGAGACCCTGGTTTTCTGGCCTTTGGACTCTGGACTTACATCATCCCTACCCCTCTCCACTCTTTTTCCAGTACCTTGCATAGCGCAGCACCTAACCTGCACATATTCAATGAATGCAATTAATGCATGAAATGGCGCATTAAGGAATTATTTCTCCAAGTGCTTGATTATTCTGGTGAAATATCTTCACCAAACCCGGGCTCTCACGGAGGAGTGGTGTGTTTACTTAAGTTTCTGTTTCAGTTTTTCTTATTGTTCTTATACTATATATGAAAAGATTTATCGTATATCTCAAAGATTAACGTCCTCTCCCTATAAAATAATGTTATTTGTTCGATCAGGCTTTTCTCCGTTATGCTTCCAATTTCTCGCATCCTGCCTTTCTAAAGTCCGCACTAAGCGTTGTGATTCCCGGACTTCTAGCCGCTGGCCGCACTGACATGTATTCGGAAAAGCAATTCCAAATTCTGTAAAATATCTTCCGGCAGTGATGCGATCCGAACTCCGGCAGTGGGTTGTCAGGCCCAGGTCAGTCCTGTAGTGCGTAACGGAACTCGGTTCCGGCTGGCTCTGATCGCATCACTCCTGCATCCTGCAAGTAACGCCCTCGCCAGCTTCCACCTCCCGATCTAATTGTCCCAGAAGTCCCCGCACTTCCGCTGTACGGCTGAGTGTTTGCCAAGATGGCCGCGCCCGTGCGCTATTACCGAAGGGCGCCGCCATCGCGGCTGCCGGACCCGCTAAGGCCGCCCTCCGGGTAGCCGCCATGTCGGTCTCCAGCGGCGTCCAGATTCTGACAAAGCCAGAGACCGTGGACCGGAGGAGAAGTGCGGAAACGACCAAAGAGGCCGGGCGACCACTGGAGATGGCTGTGTCCGAGCCCGAGGCCAGCGCCGCGGTGAGAGCTGTGATGAGACAGGGTGTTTTGGCACATTAGCATGAACAGGAATATGCTATCACAGGTATCAGTAACATTCAAACATGTGACTATGGCCTTTACCCAGAAGGAATGGAAGCAACTGGATCCTGCTCAGAGCAACCTGTATAATGATGTGATGCTGGAGAACTACTGCAACCAAGCCTCAATGGGTAAGAACAATTCCTTTGTAATTCAAAATGTGAACACTCAGTTTCTGCTATTTCTCATGAGCAGGGTGTCAAGCTCCCAAACCAGACATGATCTCCAAGTTGGAAAAAGGAGAAGCACCATGGTTGGGGAAGGGGAAAAGACCCAGTCAAGGTTGTCCAAGTAAAATAGCAAGACCCAAGCAAAAAGAAACTGATGGAAGTAAGTTGTAACTTTGAAATTTTTCAGCAAATTCACAAGAATATCTCACTGAATTCCATTTTAGAAGTCCAGAAAGATGATGACCAGCTTGAAAATATCCAGAAATCTCAAAACAAACTCCTCAGGGAAGTTGCAGTCAAGAAGAAAACTCAAGCTAAGAAGAATGGCAGTGACTGTGGTTCACTGGGGAAAAAAAATAATTTGCATAAAAAACATGTTCCTTCAAAGAAAAGGCTTCTTAAATTTGAGTCATGTGGAAAAATTTTGAAACAGAATTTAGATTTACCTGATCACTCAAGAAACTGTGTAAAAAGGAAATCTGATGCAGCTAAAGAACACAAGAAGTCATTCAACCATAGCTTATCTGATACAAGGAAAGGCAAAAAGCAAACTGGAAAGAAACATGAGAAATTATCCAGCCATAGCTCATCTGATAAGTGTAACAAAACTGGCAAAAAACATGACAAATTATGCTGTCATAGTTCATCCCATATTAAACAGGACAAAATTCAAACTGGAGAGAAACATGAGAAATCACCCAGCCTTAGCTCATCTACTAAGCATGAAAAACCTCAAGCTTGTGTGAAACCCTATGAATGTAATCAATGTGGAAAGGTTCTCAGCCATAAACAAGGACTCATTGACCATCAGAGAGTTCATACTGGGGAGAAACCATATGAATGTAATGAATGTGGGATAGCCTTTAGCCAAAAGTCACACCTTGTTGTACATCAGAGAACTCACACCGGAGAAAAACCATATGAATGTATTCAGTGTGGCAAAGCCCATGGTCATAAACATGCACTCACTGACCATCTAAGAATTCATACTGGAGAAAAGCCCTATGAATGTGCTGAATGTGGGAAAACCTTCAGACACAGCTCAAACCTTATTCAACATGTGAGATCTCACACAGGTGAGAAGCCATATGAATGTAAGGAATGTGGGAAGTCTTTTAGGTATAACTCATCTCTTACCGAACATGTGAGAACACATACAGGTGAAATACCATATGAATGCAATGAATGTGGAAAAGCCTTTAAGTATAGCTCATCCCTTACTAAACACATGAGAATTCATACAGGTGAGAAACCCTTTGAATGTAATGAATGTGGGAAAGCTTTCAGCAAGAAGTCACACCTCATTATACATCAAAGAACTCATACTAAGGAGAAACCTTATAAATGTAATGAGTGTGGAAAAGCCTTTGGACATAGCTCATCTCTTACTTACCATATGAGAACTCATACAGGTGAAAGTCCCTTTGAATGTAATCAATGTGGGAAAGGCTTTAAACAAATTGAAGGCCTTACTCAACATCAGAGAGTTCATACTGGAGAGAAACCGTATGAGTGTAATGAATGTGGGAAAGCCTTTAGCCAAAAGTCTCACCTCATTGTACATCAGAGAACTCATACTGGGGAGAAACCTTATGAATGTAACGAATGTGAAAAAGCCTTTAATGCAAAATCACAGCTTGTTATACATCAGCGATCCCACACTGGAGAAAAACCCTATGAATGTAATGAATGTGGGAAAACTTTCAAACAAAATGCATCCCTAACCAAACATGTGAAAACTCATTCAGAAGATAAATCTCATGAGTGAAGTTAATGTGGGAAATTTGTTAACTAAATTTAAGGTTTTGTTGAACCTTGGAAATATGCTGATTTTAAAGAGTGTTAGAAAGCCTTTAGCAAGATGTCACACCTTGTTGTACATGAGAAACTTTGAAAATGGATCTTCATATAGAATCAGTGGATGGAAACAAGGGTTTAAACTTGATACAAAACCTTTTATAAAAAATATTGTTTTAACTACTCAATTATTATAAATGATCTACATGTTCAGATTGAAATTGAAAGCTTTAAAAATTGTGAATTATTTGAATATTCAAAGCAATGGAGAAACAAGTTATATATGCTGACAGTTCCTGTGTTTCTTCTTGTTTTGTACTTAAGCACCATATATTAGAGTTGAATTTGCATATCTGTTTATTGCCTTATGTAAATGAGTGTGGCCATCTGTATAAGCCTCTTTGACATTTTCACCCAGCTCTTTCTTAATGTCTGTGTTGGCTTCTGCATCAGCAGAAATCTTTTTAAAAGGGTTGTTATATATGTAAAAAATGTTAACAGGAAAATGAGAGAAAATAAAGCAGCTGAGGATACAAATGTGCTGGTAGGGAGCGATATTCAAGATATATTGTGAAGTGTGAAAAAGTAGGTTGCTGAACCATGTATATAGTATGTTCCCCTTTGTGTACAAAAGGGTATGTTTGTTTAACCTCTGTCTCTTATCTCTGTATGTGTATGTATCTTTGTATGCATATATACATGTATCTGTATGTGAATAGACTTTGAAAAAATACAGAATAAACTTCATGGTGGTTGCCATTGGGCAGAGGAGTATAGGACTGGGGTCTAGGATAGGAGCAAGACTTCCTTGTATATTTGGATTTTTAAATCATGCACATGTATTATTTTTATAATTAAAATATTTTAATATGCATAAATCAACATTATTTAAGGTTGTCACTGAGCCCCTCCACAACATGTGAGATCAACATGTGAGATCTCAGATTTTGACAGAGTTAAAATCTTTGTATGCTTATTCATGAATGATGATGAATCTAAAGTATATAGTATGAAACTTGATGTTGAATTCATAAAGACTTTTTCTATCACACACAAGTTCTTTCATTAACATAGTGAATTATAACAGCACTGTTTCTACATTTGCCATTTTTTGATGTTGAATTGTGATTGCAGGTGATGATGAATTGTGATTGCAGGTGAATGAAAGTGATTTTATGAATAATCACCCTGTTTTATCTCATATTCAAAGAACTAACACACAAACACCTCAATCAGGGAATTCGAATGAAACAAATGTCACCCCTCCCTGTTCTCGCTCAATATTGGGCATTATTTACTGGATCACTGTACTCTTTCTGAGTGAACCCAGAGTTGGCCTCAGAATCATTGTGCAGCGTGCATTCCAGAAGGTACTATGCATCAACTTGGACTGTCACAGGAGACCTATTTGCCATTGCACACCTGGATTTTTTTTACTCTTGAGCCATAGATTAAAAATACTTCTGGCTGGGCATGGTGGGTGCCTGTAATCTCCAGCACTGTGGGAGGCCAAGGTGGGTGGATCACTTGAGGCCAGGAGTTTGAGATCAGACTAGCCAACACAATGAAACCCCATCTCTACTAAAAATACAAAAAATTATCTGGGCATGCTGTAATCCCTGTAATCCCAGCCACTCAGGAGGCTGAGGCAAGAGAGTTGCTTGCACCCAGGAGATGGAGGTTACAGTGCACTCCAGCCTGGGCAGCAGAGTGAGGCTCTGTCTCAAAAAAAAGAAATACAAAAAATGCACAAAACTTCTGAACTATTTTGAAATCTAAGTTGTTACACTAAAAGCAGAGACATAAGTACAGAAATGGTTTTCAAAAACATCATACCTTTATTTTAATACAATATTAATTTACATAATATAAAATATTATAATTTGGCATGTTATCTTTTATATTTTTTAAAGCACAATCCCTACATTATTTCATTTATTCCTCAGAACTAACATATGAGCAGTAATCGGGACTTGTCTAGTCATGTTCAATCCTGTTGAGTAAATATTTCACCTAGACAGTAATTTAGCATAATAATGGGCCCCAAAGAAATATGTGCTTAAATGCCATCTTTACAAATATTTATCATTCAAGCTCCTTCCTTCCTGACCTCATTTCAGAGAATTATAATGTGTTAATATAATATATTGAGAATGGAATATGTGTTCGTGTATGTGCATGTGCACACATGCATACACATGCACGGGTTGAAAGCTCAACTCATGAATATATCCCCTCATTTCCAAGTAACTTATTTATCACATGGGAAGAAAATGCAATATGAAAGCCATTTCTACCAGTAATTTCTTAACAAGTGGAAATATAGCACTATGCACAGAATGAGTCATCACTGTCTAGAGCTGTAGAAAGCCTGCACTTTTTAGATGGATGAAACAGTTGCAGGTTATGGCTATGTTGAATTTCCACATGTCTTGGGGAACCCATAGTATTGCCACATCTGAGACAGTGAGAATTATAGGTATGCCTGAATGATATAAATGAATGCTGAAAGCCACTTTGTGCAGTAATAAAATGAATTAAAAGTTAGCATTGATGAATGAGGAAAGGATGTCTAAATACAATTGGAGGTTAGTATAGGAAAACAGACACACAGTGGTAAGTCTGAATCGATACGTAAACTCTAGTGTGCATAAAAATTGCCTGAATGATTTGTTAAAACACAGACTTGAGAATGCAAATTCTTGGGCCTCGTCACAGACATATTGGATCAGAAACCCTGTGGGTGGGCCTTGAGAATTTGCATTTTAATAAGTTTCCAGTGGATTCCTGTGCTGCTGGTCTGGGGACCACCCTTTGAGAACCACTAATCTAAATCATGGTGTAAGTAAGTTTAAAAAATTATTTTTAAACTGTTTTTCAGATCCTCTTTAAGAAAATGAAGGGGCATAAAAGTAAATTATTATTAACAGTTTTGAAACATTTATTTATTCAAGTGATATGATCATCTAAGTGCCTGAGATACAGCAGTCTACAAAACAAAAAGAAAGCAAACAAACAAAACAAAACCCTGTTCTCATAGACCTTAATTCTAGAGGAGGACATAGGTAATAAATAAACAACTACAATATAAAGTATAACAGATCACTGGATGGCAAAAAGCAAACCAAGGAAGGGGAGGGAAGTGTTGGGGAATGTAATTTTAAATATAGTGATGGGAAGCAGGCAGTAAGCTTACTTAGATGGTGACAAAAGCAAAGACCCAGAGAGGGTAAAAGAGCAAACCATGTATATATATATGACGGAAGAGCATTCCAGGGATATATCTTTTAGAATCTGAGGGTGTGGGAAGAGAAAGATGTTAAACTCCTCTGACATAAAGAAGAGGAAAAAAAGTGGAAACATTTTTTTAAATCAAGATTTAAAAAAAAATTACATTTGTGATAGGTAGAAAACAATCTGTCACACACTGCTTTTGGTAGTTGTGTAAGTTTGTACAACCTACCAAAATGTAAATCTGACAGTATACATCAAAGCCTTATGATGGTCGGCAGTCCATCGAGGAATCTATTCTATGTTGTACAATCAAGGCGTACTATGATATTTATTGCAGAACAGAGAGAAATAGCATATACATTGCTAGTTAATTGATTAAATAAAGCATGATTCCTTCAAAAATTGAGTAATATGACATTAAAAACCACAATTTCAAACTATATTTAAGAAGATACAAATAATTCTTTATTATTACTTTTACTCTCAGGAATGTGTTTGAGTGATGCATCTCCAGGCATCAAGTGAGTAATCCAATATTGAAGAAAATTAAAATTTTCCACAAAGTCCCCCTTCTAGAAGAATGTGCTCATATCTTTTGACCAGAAATGAGTCACATGACCACACCTAGTTTCAGGTGGCTTGAGGAAATTGAATCTTTCTTTTTTTGTTTTATTTTGTTTTGAGACAAAGTCTCTGTCACCCAGACTGGAGTGTGCAGTAGTGCAATCTTGGCTCATTACAATCTCTACCTCCCAGGCTTAAGCACTCCTCCCACCTTAGCCTTCCTAGTAGCTGGGACTACAGGTGCATGCCACCAAGCTAATTTTTTTTTTTTTTTTTTGGTGGAAACAGAGTTTTGCCATGTTACTCAGGCTGGTCTCAAACTTCTGGGCTCAAGTGATCTGCCCACCTTGGCCTCCCAAAGTGCTGTGATTAAAAGTGTGAGCTACCACATTTGGCCAAATCTTTAATTTCTTAACCTTCATAGTAAAGGAAATAAAGAGACATGGGCATTGAAAAATGGATGTTGTACAAACCAACCTGTAGCATCTAAAATACTAAATAAAAAACAGTTTACAAAACTATATGCACATTAGGATTTTAATTTAAATATAGA